CTTCTGCACGAACCGGTGGCACAGCCCGACGATATCTCCCACCTCGGGAACCCCAGCCACGCTCCCGCGCCGCTCGCCAGCCCCGCCCCGGGCGCCCTCACCTTCCTCGCTCACGTCGTCCACGAAGTCCTCGGGGTCGCTGAAGGAGGGCTCGTCCGCGTCGCCGTTCTCCAGCGCCCGGGGTTCGGCCTCGGCCGCTCTGCCCTCGTTTCCTCCCGCGTCCTCGGACACCGCCTGGGCCCGGCTGTCGGAGCGCTCGTCCCGAGCCTGCTCTCCTGGGGCCTCGCCCTGTGCCGGGACAGGGGGCTCAGCATGCGACCCGGGCAGCTCCTCGGCGGCCGGCGGCGAGGGCGACTCGGACGGGCCGGAGGCCGCCTCTGCCTCGGCCGCCGGCTCGGTCCTCACCTCGGACTCCGGCCCGGCCTCCGCGATCCCCACCTCCTCACTGGAGGCCTCGGTCCCCGCGGCCTCCGGAGCGCCGGGCCCCGCGGGCCGCAGCAGCCCCTCGGCTGGCGGCGGCTCGGCGGCCGGCTGCTGCTGGCCGGGCTCGGCGCGCTCCTCGGCCGCCTCGGGCACCGCCACGTTCTCCGCGTCCTGCATGGGCCCAACGCTGCCTACTCGCAGGGCTCCGCGGCCGCCGCGCTTCCGACTCTCCCAGGCCGCACCGCGCGCCGCGACGGCTACAGCCCAGCCATGTGCGTGCGACGGGGAGGCCGCACCAAGGCCGCGGGGCGGGGGGCGCACCCACGCCCTGGGGCCTCACGAACGACCCTGAGAGGACTCGCATCCACAAGACCGCGCCCGAAAATCATCAAACTGATATATTTGTGACAAGAAAGTGCTTAATTCCATTCAGCAAGGTTGTTTCTGTGCATCAGTAAACTCATGGGAGCATTGACCACCCCATGTGTGGCAGCAGATGGTTCCGTCCAACATGGCGTCCTCCCCCTTTCCTTTCCCGTCGGACGCTGCGGGGCGGGACTGAACTATTTGTGGAGCTGAAGGCGGGGACAAGAAATGATTTTAGTACCCGGAATGCTAGGAAAATGTCCTCTAACTCAACAGTTAATACCCTGGAAGAGTGGAGACTCAACAGGCGATTGCTCAGGGCGTCTGAGCCTTTCGCTAGGGAAACCGTTTAGTTTACGTTACTAAAGTCCCCCCTGTCCGTGTCTGTCACTTGGACTCGCCTACTGACTGAGCAAAAGGACAGACTACTTCAAAATAGAAAAGGAATTCGGGGCGAGCCAGAGAGGGCCCACACGACTAGAAGGACGACTGCCTGGCGCGATACAAAAATGTATGGAAGTTTCTTTAATCGCTTACCCCCAGTTCTCACTGGTCATTCACCATCTCCCCTGCAGATCTGCCGACACCCCAGGCCATCGAGCCCCAGGCCATCGTGCAGCAGGTCCCAGCCCCCAGTCGAATGCAGATGCCGCAGGGGAACCCGCTGCTGCTGTCCCACACCCTGCAGGAGCTGCTGGCCAGGGACACCGTGCAGGTGGAGCTCATTCCGGAGAAGAAGGGCCTCTTCCTGAAGCATGTGGAGTATGAGGTTTCCAGCCAGGTAACTGGCAAATTGTGTGTGTGTCGGGGCAGGTCGGATCTAAGCACCGACCCTTCTCTTGCAGCGCTTCAAGTCCTCGGTATACAGACGGTACAATGACTTCGTGGTCTTCCAGGAGATGCTCCTGCACAAGTTCCCCTACCGTATGGTGCCTGCCCTGCCACCCAAGAGAATGCTGGGAGGTAAAGCCAGGCGTGCTGCCCACCGGGGGCGGACTCTGTCCAGTGACCCCGTGTGCTCCTCCAGCTGACAGGGAGTTCATCGAGGCCAGGAGGAGAGCCCTGAAGCGCTTCGTCAACCTGGTGGCGCGACACCCCCTGTTCTCCGAGGATGTGGTCCTCAAGCTCTTCCTGTCCTTCAGCGGCTCGGTGAGTGTGTCTGCCCTGCCCATGTCCCGGCCAGAGGGTGAAGCTGTGTGTTTTCCTTTTGCAGGATGTGCAGAACAAGTTAAAGGAGTCAGCACAGTGCGTCGGGGACGAATTCCTGAACTGTAAGCTGGCTACCAGGGCCAAGGTATTTTTCTTTTTTTTTTCTTTTTTTTTTTTACACAGTGTCTCTCCCCCCATCATGATGTCAGGACTTCCTCCCAGCTGACATCCAGGCTCAGTTTGCCATCAGCCGGGAGCTGATCCGGAACATCTACAATAGCTTTCACAAGCTTCGCGACAGGGCCGAGCGGATCGCATCGCGGGCCATCGACAATGCGGCAGATCTTCTCATATTCGGGAAGGAGCTAAGGTAGGTGACCTTTCAGCTTCTGCAGGGGCACGGTGTCTCCTCTCCTGTGTGCTTGCTCCCTCAGTGCAATAGGGTCTGACACGACCCCGCTGCCCTCCTGGGCCGCTCTGAATAGCAGCACGTGGGGGTCCCTGAAGCAGGCTCTGAAAGGCCTGTCTGTGGAATTCGCGCTGCTCGCCGACAAGGCTGCACAACAGGTGAGTGGATCGGTTCTCCCAGGCGCCTGTTCTCCGCGTGGGTGAGCTCCCCCTCGCCTTCCAGGGTAAGCAGGAAGAGAACGACGTGGTGGAGAAGCTGAACCTCTTCTTGGATCTGCTGCAGTCCTATAAGGTGAGTCTTGGCTGCTCCTTGGCTGGGGGCAGACAGCGGGCGAATGCCTCCCCCGGCCCCGCAGGACCTGTGCGAGCGGCATGAGAAGGGCGTGTTGCACAAGCACCAGCGGGCCCTGCACAAGTACAGCCTGATGAAGAGGCAGATGATGAGCGCCACCGCGCAGAACCGCGAGCCGGAGTCCGTGGAGCAGCTGGAGTCCCGCATTGTGGAGGTGGGTGGCGGGGCGGCCGAGCAGGCCCGTGGCCGGGTGCGAAAGGCGGCTGTTTGCTCCGCAGCAGGAGAACGCGATTCAGACGATGGAGCTGCGGAACTACTTCTCCCTGTACTGCCTGCACCAGGAGACGCAGCTCATCCACGTCTACCTGCCCCTCACCTCCCACATCCTCCGCGCCTTCGTCAACTCTCAGATCCAAGGGCACAAGGAGGTGAGTCCGCCCTGCTCCGGCCGCCGTCTCGGTGCTGATCTTGTTCTCTTCGCTTCCCTTTCAGATGAGCAAGGTGTGGAACGACCTGAGGCCCAAGCTCAGCTGCCTCTTTGCGGGACCACACAGCACCCTGACCCCACCGTGCTCCCCGCCGGAGGACGGCCTGTGTCCTCACTAGCGCCTGAGGCTGAGGTGGTGCTCCCTGCGGCCGCACTAAAACCTCTTTCCAAACGGTGTGTCCCGGTGTAATTCCCTTTGGACGGCAGCTCCCCTCCCCGCCACGCCCCGTGCTGCAGCTGGAGCAGAGGAGCTCACGCCTGCGGGTCGGGAGGCGCATCCGTGGACCATGGGGGCAGCTGGGCCACACTGTCCTTCGCCCTGTGGCCTGCTAGCCTGGTCGAGAGAGGTGGTGGGGTTCTCTGGAATGGTTTCCTCCTGACACCCAGAGCTGTGCGGGGAGGCAGGGATCTCTCATCTCACAGAGATTGTGCCTGGGGGAGCGTGGAGGCAGGGCCTCCAGGTGCTGGAACAGTCGGGAGGGGCAGCATCATGGTGCTCGGTCAGCCGAGGAGAGAGGGCAGGGCTGCCCTGCAGCCCAGGCATGGGACTGACCACGGACAGCGAGGGGACAGCCAGTGGTGCTGAGGCTGGGAGGGAGGGCCATTGGGCGTGGGGCACGCACGGTGAATTTTCTAGGGAAATTGCTGCAGTCAACACCTGGAGCCCTGGTCTGGGAGTGGCCTGTGGGGTCCAGTGGCCTCATGCCCTGTGCCCATATGATGACCCCATGTGTGCCTGTGTCCACACCATGACCCTGTGTGTGCCCAGGCCTGGAAGACAAAGGCGTGACGGAGAGCTGGGGCTCTGAGAGTGGGCGCTACAGCAGCTGTGTTCTCGTCCCCTGGACTCCCTTGATTTCTGGTGGCCAGTGTTGGGGTCTGCACCGTGTGGCACTGAGGCTGGATGGGCTGGCAGAGGACAGGTGGGGGCGTGGGGGGGCGTGTTCCATTCCAGCTGAGGCTTTAGAGGAGGGACAGCCCCCTTTTAAGTGGATTTCCTTCTCTGAGGCACCTAGAGCCCTCCTCCCAGCCTCCCGTCACGCACTTGCCGGCCCAGCCACCTGCTCACAGAGGGAACCAGTGGTCTTTCAGGCCCCTTCCCTGCTCTGGATGAAGAAGGCCATTCTCCTGAGCTCTGTGGGGCTGGACTGTCCGCCTCAGGCCTGGGTCTGCTTCTGCCCGAACCCCTTTTGTGGAAGGTACATGGGAGCCCAGTGGACCCCTGCACTTCTCCGGAGCCTGACGCCCCTCCCTGGCCGGGGAGGGGTGCTGGAAGAGGCCCGCCGGGCTCCAGGGTTTCCGAGGTCCCTCCGCTCCGCAGATGCTCACTGGCCTCTGGGGCGTTCACTCCTCTCACGGAGGGTGCTTCCCTTCCGCCTGTACCTACGGGCAGCTCACGGCCGTGGGATGGAGAGGGGACTCCTGTGTGTGCCCCGCAGGCAGGTGATCCATCGTCCACTGCGAGCCGGCCAGAGGGAACGGCCGTGCCTTCTGGCCCCGTGGGCTGTGCTGACTCGGTGGCTGTGGGGCTCGGGCCCAGCCTGCCCTGCCCTGTGGGTTCTGCTGCTGCCTTCCTGCTGTGAGGTGGGCTGCTTCCTTCTGGCCAGATGAGCAGAGGGCAGCGTTCCCTTTGGAGCCCGATGGGTGGGCTGTCCCGTGAGTCCCTAGTCCACCCGAGTCTTGGGCTGCGCTGCCTTCTGACGCCCCTCTGCAGAGACAGGTTCTCAGTTGCCATGAATGGCACCATGACACCCGAGCCATGAAGCGTGACCCCGTGTGGGCAGAAGGCTGCAAGGCCTCTCCGTCCACCCCGCACCTTCCTGGGGCCTGTCCAGCTGCAGGACCATAGAGGCTGTGGGGAGTCGTGGAGGGCATCAGGTGCTGGGGCCTCTGTGTCTCCAGAGTAGGCAAGGCACGCGCTCCTGACAGCCCCCAAGGATTGAGCAAGACTTCAGAATGAGCTTTTCTGAAGGAGCTTTCCTGGCAGGGACTCCGGGGTCAGTGAGTGTATGAGAGGCCACATACCTGGCGGCATCTCCCTGTGTTGGAAACTTCAAGAGCAGGGTCTCAGGGTCCTCATGTCCAGAGGCTGAGGATGGAGGTGGAAGGCTGGAGGGCAGGGGTGAGGAGGGAGCAGGAGGGCAGGAGTTGGGGGAGCAGGAGGGCAGGGGTCAGGAGAACAGGAGAACAGGGGTAAGGGAGGGCAGGGGTGAGGGGGAGCAGAAGAGGGATGAGGGGGAGCAGGAGGGCAGGCGTTGGGACAGGAGGGCAGGGGTGAGAGAGCAAGGGGGCAGGGGTGAGAGAGCAGGAGAGCAGGGGTGAGGAGAGCAGGAGAGTAGGGGTGATGGGGAATAGGAGGGCAGGGGTGAGGAGGGAGCAGGAGAACGGGTAAGGGAGGGCAGGGGTGAGGGGGAGCAGGAGGGCAGGGGTGAGGAGAGAGCAAGAGGGCAGGGGTGAGGAGAGCAAGAGGGCAGGGGTGGGAAGGCAGGAGGGAGGTGGGGGGGCAGGAAGGCAGGGGTGGGAGGGTCAGGAGGGCAGGGTGAAGGGGGGGCTGGAGGGCAGCGGTGACGAGGGCAGCCTGTCTCCCACGTGTGGTGGCTGCTTCCTGTGTGCCCTGGGGTTGGCTCTGTGGAGGGGTGGGCACTGGCTTTGGAACACCTCCCTCCCCTTCCTCCTCTGCCACCCAGTGCCTTCTAAAGGGCAGCAGAAAGAGGCCTGCTAGGCAGGGGTGGCGGAGGCCACCTTCCTTCTCACAAATACTTCTTGGCCCTGGCCCTGTGCTGCCCGGGCAGGTCCCCAGGCTCAGGGGCTGAGAGGCTGCTTACTGCTGCAGGTGGAGGCCCCATGCCGGAGGGAGAGCGGGGTTCCCCCCATGCCTCTCCAGCCCTCCTGCTGCCCACGGCCCAAGCCCAAGCTTGTGCCGGTCATTACGGCCTTGCCTAGCTGGCAGGGACAGCTGCGTGTGATGCTGGTGGAGATGCCAGATGCCGCCTGCCCTGTGAGGACGGCTGGCGGGGCCGTGGGAGGGGGGTTGTGGGCTGGCGGGGCTGTGGGAAGGGGGCTGCCGATCATGGTGAAAGGGGACATTTTCATTGGGTCCTCGTGGTCCGTGTCCTGGGTACTCGGGGTCACCGTGCAGACAGCTGCCCTTTGTCTGCCGGACACAGTGCAGGCAGGGGAGACAGGTTTAGGGCTCTGACATGGGGCACAGGGACTCCGAGCCAAGGGATGTCAGGGCAGCTCTGTGCATCTGAGGCCTTTGCCCTTGCTTTGCGGGTCAGTTCATGTCCAAAGCACTTTAGGAGGCTGCAGGGATCAATACCCAATATACCCAACAACTGGAATTGTTTACACATGACCTACATTTTGGACGGTTTATCAATAAACATGTGTGAACAACTGTTATTAAACGTGTATGAAAGTTGGGCAGGGGAGGG